GAAAACAGTTTCTAGGAATTCCTCGTATATAATTTTATATTTTTGACAAGATTAATGACCCATGCTCCCTTCCTCTCCATTTCTTTTTTTGGAATTCTGTTGGTATGTAGTTACTATATTTTATTAAAGGAAATTAGCCTTATCTCTTATTATATTTTATTAAATAAAATTATTATATTATTCCTTTATATTTTTATTAAAGGATTTTATTATTATTAAAGGAAATTAGCCTTATCTCTTATTATATTTTTTATGACCTTCAAAGTAGTGTCTCTGCTTAAAAGTGTACCCTGGCCGGGCGTGGTGGCTCACACCTGTAATTCCAGCACTTTGGGAGGCCGAGGCGGGTGGATCACGAGGTCAGGAGATCGAGACCATCCTGGCTAACACGGTGAAACCCCGTCTGTACTAAAAATACAAAAAATTAGCAGGGCATAGTGGCGGGCGCCTGTAGTCCCAGCTACTCAGGAGGCTCAGGCAGGAGAATGGCATGAACCCGGGAGACGGAGCTTGCGGTGAGCTGAGATCGCACCGCTGCACTCCAGCCTGGGCGACAGAGCAAGACTCCGTCTCAAAAAAAAAAAAAAAGTATACCCTGAGGCACACATCAAGCGACATGTAGAGTTCATAAATTCTGGCCAAATGGTCATACCTCAAACCTCATCAGCAGTAAGGCTCTTTACTTGCACTGACAAATATGAACGCTGGGGAATTTGGAAATGATATATAATATATAATATTATATATATAATAGATATATAATATATATAATACATATATAATATATATGTAATAGATATACAATATATAATATATAATAGATATATAATATTATATATAATAGATATATAATATATAACTTTCCATGTGATTTTCCTCTTAATTTTTTTCTAGCTGATCCATATGAATTCCTCTTATTAAGAAAAATAAAGCATCCAGGATTCAATGAAGAACTGACTATCACCTTGTTAATCATTCAGAAACATGTTGCAGGCTTAAGCCATTTTTGATATAGATACTGAAACAATTACTTGCTAAGAGCAAACTTGAAGGTATGGATAAGGCCCTGAGTCATCTTCCTGAGCTGAATGATAGTTAAGCTGAATGTACGTATAAAATATGATTTTCTAACCACTTGAAAATTTATTATGTCTATCTACATATCCCCAGTTCAATAACTATAATTTCTCTGCTGTGCAATCAAATACTAGAACTTCTTCCTTCGAACGCTATATCCCTAATTCAATAACAAGTAAACTGAAGCTCAGCATGGTCTAGGAACTTTGTTACGTTAACACAGCAAGTGAGTGTTGCAGCCTGGATCCAAAAATCAGGCCTGGTCGACCTCAAAGTCCAGATTATTGACCTTTCTACCATAATGTATGGAGGTAAGTTTGTGAATTTATTCAAAAATCAGGCCTTTCAACTTTTTTTGGTTCTTTCTATTTACAGGAATTAGAGAAAGAACAAATCAGTGTGAAGGAGAATTGTCAGTAAAATTACAAGAAAAGATTGAGATCATAATTGACCTTTGAGGATAATAAAATTTAAAGACCAAAAGGATGGACTTCACAGAAACATGACCTTAGGTTGTTTTTGCAGTTGTAGTAACTGGTTATATGACCAACAAAATATGAAGAATGGGTACAAATTCTGATAGTAATGATCAGTCACTTTGCAAATATAAAGTTACTATTTACTACTGTATTGTACAGGTTCAATAATCTTTGTGTACACATTTTATGTATTTATTGTCAGGCTGCTATATAATTCAGTATTTATAATAGATACTATGTATAGCAATCTATGGTTAGTTTTGGTCTTAACCAGGAAAAATCACTCTTTTGAGTTTTGCTGTTTTTACTAGATTATTTTTACTGGATGATTGCTCATATTATTTGATTATTATTGCAATTTGTCTTTCTGGAATAGGAAGCAAGAGGCCTGAATTCTGGTTCCTATTCTATCAATTGTGTGAATTCTGGAAACTCAGTTTACTTTTCTGGGCCTCATGGTTTTCATCTGAATGATGACCAACTTGGATAAAATGGTCTTTATATAATTTCGTAGGCATTTCCCTTCCCAAGGGCTTGAGTCTTTTTCAACAATTATAGAGTTTTCCGGTCCCTCTTCCCAGTGCCTCAGCACCTTGCTATTCATGTTCATCTGATCAGTTGTTTGCATGCTGACTTACATTACCCTGATGGGCAGTACCTGTGGCTGTTTCTGCTCCCTCACCCAGTCCATAGGCTTCTGGTTGTAAAAAGTGTGCATCTTGAGACTGTGGACAGTTAGCTCCAGAGGTGACAGTATAATCACTTCACGTAGAAGAGGATAGAGAGAGACTCATGCCAGTGGTGGTGAGCAAGTATTAGAGATATGATGTGTGCCTCTGTGAGTTTTGGGGTCTAAGATAAATTATGGCACTAGGAAGATGGTCCTTTGTGTCAGAAGAACTGGAGTTGTTGGTGCAAAAAAGTATGATGTCAGCATAGCAGTTTTATTTGTACCTCAGCAACTTCTAAAATAATCTCTATTAAGTGTTTTCAGGAACTACTTTCTACTATAGGAAAATGATTGAGGTGAGTATCCATCTGGACACAGAGAAATATAACACTGTTTTCTGCTCACCCTCCACTTCACATATAAATACAATATGTGTTAAAGGACTAAATTTCTAGTGTCACAGTTTGTACTTTATAGTTTGAAGTCAATAAGAAAGCTCATATACCTTCCTAAAAGTCACTTGTTAATGTTTGATATTAATCTAATTTTATCATAAATTAAAAGTATAAAACTACAAATTTCTTAAAGATAAAATATCCGAATGGATTCAGTCAAATTAAGCATGATAATATCAAATATCAGAATAGGTTACCATGCAGGAGGTACTGAGTACTTAAAAGGGTGGGGAATGCAATGAACATAAAAGCTGGTACCAAGGGGAGGAGGAGACAGTGATGAATTAAAACATTATCTTAACTAATCCAAGTGCTGGTCTTCAATACTTTCATGTGTATAGACAAAGAGAAACTGCAGAGATTTCTCACAACCTCTGTGGCCATTTTATGCATGTATCTTAGCAGAAACACTGGTGAAATCCCTCCAAAACATATTTATTAGGCATGGAAAAAGCCTTACATGACAGGTGGCATAGGCTCCTTATGAAATCATTGCAGGATGGGAAGCCATTTAGGGCTTCGTAATTGTGAAAGATTGTATAGAAACTGAGGCACTTAAATAGCAGTAAGCATGAGAAAATGTGGTAGATAATGGTGGTGATTCTATTTCTTGTGAAAGTCCACTTACTCTAGTCTGCTACAGTTGTGGGCTTTCCGATTTCACATACCCCAGTCTCTATATTCTCTCAATCCACAGCCTACCTCAACTAAGTCTGTCCCAGGCACCTCTTACTGCAGTGATAATCCATCTGTTAATCATGTTTTCCTCTTATGTCTACTTTCTGTCAGAGAATTGTGGGTGCAAACTGGGAAGGGAAGGAAATTATAAGAATATGTATAAGTACAAATGGAATATGTTGGAAATGAGGAATAGTTAATATCACAGGTCATTTAAACACCTGATGAATTTCATGGATAGTCAGGAATCTTGTTCTTACCTAATCTGTTAATTTTAGATCAGACATTACACTGAAAGTATTGATGATGGGTTTAAATCAGGTTGCAGCTCACATGTTGTGATAATATTATGTTGATTTTTTGTTTTTAATATGTGAGGAACAGAATAACTGTATACTATTTATTCATAGTGACATTGCAATATTGATTTTAGTACATATTATTATCTTCATAATCACAATTTCCTCCCCATTTTCTTAGTTCTCATAATTTTAGCCACAGCCCAGTTGGCTGGACCAATGGATGGAGAGAATCACTCAGTGGTATCTGAGTTTTTGTTTCTGGGACTCACTCATTCATGGGAGATCCAGCTCCTCCTCCTAGTGTTTTCCTCTGTGCTCTATGTGGCAAGCATTACTGGAAACATCCTCATTGTGTTTTCTGTGACCACTGACCCTCACTTACACTCCCCCATGTACTTTCTACTGGCCAGTCTCTCCTTCATTGACTTAGGAGCCTGCTCTGTCACTTCTCCCAAGATGATTTATGACCTGTTCAGAAAGCGCAAAGTCATCTCCTTTGGAGGCTGCATCGCTCAAATCTTCTTCATCCACGTCGTTGGTGGTGTGGAGATGGTGCTGCTCATAGCCATGGCCTTTGACAGATATGTGGCCCTATGTAAGCCCCTCCACTATCTGACCATTATGAGCCCAAGAATGTGCCTTTCATTTCTGGCTGTTGCCTGGACCCTTGGTGTCAGTCACTCCCTGTTCCAACTGGCATTTCTTGTTAATTTAGCCTTCTGTGGCCCTAATGTGTTGGACAGCTTCTACTGTGACCTTCCTCGGCTTCTCAGACTAGCCTGTACCGACACCTACAGATTGCAGTTCATGGTCACTGTTAACAGTGGGTTTATCTGTGTGGGTACTTTCTTCATACTTCTAATCTCCTACGTCTTCATCCTGTTTACTGTTTGGAAACATTCCTCAGGTGGTTCATCCAAGGCCCTTTCCACTCTTTCAGCTCACAGCACAGTGGTCCTTTTGTTCTTTGGTCCACCCATGTTTGTGTATACACGGCCACACCCTAATTCACAGATGGACAAGTTTCTGGCTATTTTTGATGCAGTTCTCACTCCTTTTCTGAATCCAGTTGTCTATACATTCAGGAATAAGGAGATGAAGGCAGCAATAAAGAGAGTATGCAAACAGCTAGTGATTTACAAGAGGATCTCATAAATGATATAATAAGCCCTTCTCATTAAACATGATATGGCTTTATGTTTCTTTCTTTGATATTTTAGATTCAGGAACTATGAGACATTATGTATTGATTTGAATGTTATTAGACCTGTAACATAATTCTTATCTGATGAATATATGATGAATATATTCCTTGTTCAAAATGAGTCATAAATTCAACACATCTCTACATCTATATTATGCCCATTTAATTTCTTTCAGCAATGTTTTGTAGTTTTTGGTGAACAGGTACTTTATGCATATGTACTTTATATTTATCTCTAAGTTTTATATTTCTGATGCCCTTTTAAGTGACATTTTTATTTCAATTTACAATTGTTTATTCTTAGCTTATGGGCACATAATAGATCTTTGTTTGACATTATATCCTGTAAACTTGCAAAACTTATAAGTTCCATCAGTTTTTTATAGGTTATGTAGGATTTTCTTTATAGATGATTATGTTGTCAGTGAATAAAGACATTTGCTTTTAAAATTCTAGTATGAATTCACTATATTCATTTTGTTGAATGCTGAGTAGAATTAGTTAGAGTAGACATCTTTGACTTGTTCCTGTTATGAAATATATTAAATATTTCATCATTAAGTATAATGTTAGCTATAATTTTTTTCATAGGTACTCTTTAACAGGCTGAGAAAGTTTTCTGTATTCACAGTTTGCTGAAAATTTCTTTTATCTTTAGTCAGGAATGGATCTTGGATTTTGTAAAGCTTTTTCGTTTCAGAATCAGGGTAATGCTGGCCCTTTAGAATGAGTTGGGAAGCATCTGCTCTTCTTAAATTTTCTGCCATAATTTTGTAGAATTCATATAATTTTTTTCTTTAAAAAGGGAAGTACTTAAGTATTTTTTCCCATAAGTTACCCATAAGTAAATCTAAAGGAAAGTGGGAAACTTTGATACGCATTGGTTGCCCCCTGGTGGAGATTTCTGGGTTCTTGATTATTTTAACACTGGAGATAGAATCTGGTGGAATGACGTCAATGCTACCGTGATTAAGAGGTGTGTAGGAAATGCTTCATGTAAAAGAGAAAATAGTCTTTATGAGAATCTGCCTGGTGGAAAGGAGTTGGTGCAACAATAACAATATAAATTAGTGAAAAATTTTAAATTGACAAATAATAATTGTATCTATTTATGGGGTACAATGTAATGTTTTGATACATGTTTAAATTGTGGAAAGATTAGGTCTATCTTATTGACATACATATCTTTTTTGTGGTGAAAACATTTAAAATCTACTCTGTTAGTCATTTTGAAACATACAATACCTTGTTATTTATTACAGTCACCATTCTGTGCAATAGTTCACTGAAACTTTGTCTAACTGAAACTTTGAACCCTTTTATCAACATCTACCTTTTCCATGTCTACCCCCAACTACTAGCCTCTGATAATCACCATTCCATTCTCTACTTCTATGAATTCAACTTTTTTAGATTCCACATATCAGTGAGATCATGTGATATTTGTCTTTTCGTGCCTGGCTTATTTCACTTAGCGTGATATCTTCTGGGTTAATTCATGTTGTCACATATATCAGGTTTTCCTTCCTATTAAGGCTGAGTAGTATTCCATTGTATATATACACTACATTTTCTTCATCCATTTGTCAGTTGATAGACACCTGTGTTGATTTCATATTTGGGTATTGTGAATAATGCTGCAATGAACATGAGCCTGGAGATATCTCTTCAGCATATTGACTTAAATTCCTTTGGATATATACAAGGAAGTGGGATTGCTGGATCATATAGTAATTCTAGTTTTAGTTTTTTGAGTAACTTTTATCTATTTTTCATAATAGTATTAATTTACATTTCCACCAACAGTGTACGAGGGTTCCCTTTTCTCTGTATCCTCTTCAACACTTGTTATCTTTTATCATTTTGATAGTAGCCATTCTAACAGGTATGAAGTGGCATCTCACTGTCATTTTAATTTGCATTTCCCTGATAATTAGGATGACAAACTTTTTTTATGTTAGTCATTTGTATTTTTTTTGAGAAATGTCTATTTAGGACCTTGCCCATTTTTTGACTTGGTTATTTGTTTTCTTGATATTGAGTTGAGTCCCTTATATATTTGGAGATTAGCCTTTCATCAGATGTATGCTCTGCAAATATTTTCTCACAACTTGTAGGTTGTCTCTTCACCATATTGTTTCCTTTGCTGTGCAGAAGCTTTTTAGTTTGATGCAATCCCATATATTTTTGCTTTTGTTGCCTGTGCTTTGGGGGTGATATCCAAGAAATCTTTGACCAAACCAACATTGTGGAACTTTTCCCCTATGTTTTCATCTAGTAGTTTTACAGTTTTATGTTTAAACCTTTAATCCATTTTGAATTGATTTTTGTGTATGGTGTGAGATAAGGATACACACCATACACATTCGTGTTCTTCTGCATGTGGATATCTAGTTTTCTTAACACCATTTATTGAAACAAATGTCTATTCTTCATTACGTTTTCTGGGCACCTTTGTCAAAAATTTATTGGTCATAAATGCATGAGTTTATTTCTGGGCTCCTTATTCTGTTCCCCTGGTCAATGTGTCTGTTTTTGTGCAAGTGTCATATTGTTTTGATTACTATGGTTTTGTGATACGTACTTGTTTTGGGGGGGATCGATTTTTATTTGGGTTTCTCACAGTGGTTAGAGAACAACCACAGCACAGGAAATGCCTCACCAAGATTGCCCAGAAAACTGACCAGCTGCATCTTATTGCTTAAAAATACACATATTCACAATAACTGACAAATGGTGATGTGCCTCACACAGGAATGTGTTCACATTTGCAATGCTGTGTACAGACTTCACTTCGTTCAACATAGATTTTGGTTTAATGGAATTCAAATGCGGATGCTTGTTCACAGCCTTGGATTTGTCTGTTTTTGGAGAGATACAACCTCCATGAGTATATCTGCATGAAAACCACAGACAATGAAGGTATTTCTTCATTGATTTATTTATTCTTTTGACTGTAGTAACAAACCCTGGATGACACCCTTCCTTTTAATTCACCTGGAAACCAGACTCAATCAAATCTCCCTGGTCCCCTCACTATTCCTTCAAATTCCCTATTTCTATCTCTTCCTGAGGAGGGTAACCTCCTGTAGCAGGGGTCAGACTGTGACTTGGGAATCAAGCTTAGGTCTGCAGGTTGCCTGTTCATCTTCTTGTAAAATATTGTAGGACACTGCAGTGAATCCAACAGTTAACACTCAGAGCAGTTCCCTGCTCTAACTCAGGAAAGAGACTTCAGAGGGTCAGGATTCATCCATTTGATCAGTTAACTGAGAAGGATTCATTTTGGTAAAACTTGTTCAGCTTTGAGACACTTCAGTGAGTTGTTTGAGATTTTTTTTTAAATTATATTTTAAGTTCTGGGGTACATATGCAGAACATGCAGGATTGTTACATAGGTATACACGTGCCATGGTGGTTTGCTGCACCCATCAACCCATCATCTACATTAGGTATTTAACCCAATGCTAACCTTCCCCCAGCCCCTACCCCCAGACAGGCCCCGGTGTGTTGTGTTCCCCTCCCTCTGTCCATGTGTTCTCATTGTTCAACTCTCATTTATGAGTGAGAACATCGGGTGTTTGGTTTTCTGTTCTTGGATTAGTTTGCTGAGAATGATGGTTTCCAGCTTAATCCATGTCCCTGAAAAGGATATGAACTCATCCTTCTTTATGGCTGCATAGTATTCCATGGTGTATATATGCCACATTTTCTTTATGCAGTCTATCACTGAATGGGCATTTTGGTTGGTTCCAAGTCTTTGCTATTGTGAACAGTGCCACAATAAACATATGTGTGCATGTGTCTTTATAGTAGAATGATTTATAATCCTTTGGATATATACCCAGTAATGCAATTACTGGGTCAAATCATATTTCTAGTTCTAGAACCTTGAGGAATCACCACACTGTCTTCCACAATGGTTGAACTAATTTACACTCCCACCAACAGTGTAAAAGCATTCTTATTTCTCCACATCCTTTCCAGCATCTGTTGTTTCCTGACTTTTTAATGATCGCCATTCTATCTGGCGTGAGATGGTATCTCATTGTGGTATTGATATGCATTTCTCTGATGACCAGTGATGATGAGCTTTTTTTCATATGTTTGTTGGCTGCATAAATGTCTTCTTTAGAGAAATGTCAGTTCATATCCTTCACCCACTGATGGGTTTGTTTGTTATTTTCTTGTAAATTGTTTAAGTTCTTTGTAGATTCTGGATATTAGCCCTTTGTCAGATGGATAGATTGCAAAAATTTTCACCCATTCTGTAGGTTGCCTGTTCACTCTGATGATAGTTTCTTTTGCTGTGCAGGAGCTCTTTAGTTTAATTAGATCCCATTTGTCAATTTTGGCTTTTGTTGCCATTGCTTTTGGTGTTTTAGTCATGAAGTTTTTGTCCATGCCTATGTACTGAATGGTATTGCCTAGGTTTTCTTCTAGGGTTTTTTATGGTTTTAGATCTTATGTTTAAGTCTTTAATACATCGTGAGTTAATTTTTGTGTAAAGTGTAAGAAAGGGATCCAGTTTCAGTTTTCTGCATATGGCTAGCCGGTTTTCCCAACACCATTTATTAAAAAGGGAATCGTTTCCCCATTGCTTGTTTTTGTCAGGTTTGTCAAAGATCAGATAGTTGTAGATGTGTGGTGTTATTTCTGAGGCCTCTGTTCTGTTCCATTGGTCTACATATCTGTTTTGGTACCAGTACCATGCTGTTTTGGTTACTGAAGACTTGTAGTATAGTTCGAAGTCAGACAGCGTGATGCCTCCAGATTTGTTCTACTTGCTTAGGACTGTCCTAGCTCTGCGGGCTCATTTTTGGTTCCATATGAAATTTAAAGTAGTTTTTTCCAATTCTGTGAACAAAGTCAGTGGTAGCTTGATGGGGATAGCATTGAGTCTATAAAAACTTTGGGCAGTATGTCCATTTTCATGATATTGATTCTTCCTATCCATGAGCATGGAATGTTTTTCCATTTGTTTGTGTCCTCTCTTATTTCCTTGAGCAGTGGTTTGTAGTTCTCCTTGAAGAGGTCCTTCACATCCCTTGTAAGTTGGATTCCTAGGTATTTTATTCTCTTAGTAGCAATTGTGAATGGGAGAGTTCACTCATGATTTGGCTCTCTGTTTGTCTGTTTTTTGCATATAGGAATGCTTGATTTTTGCACATTGATTTTGTATCCTGAGACTTTTCTGAAGTTGCTTATTAGCTTAAGAAGATTTTGGGCTGAGACCATGGGGTTTTCTAAATACACAATCATGTCATCTGCAAACAGAGACAATTTCTTTCTCTTGCCTGATTGCCCTGGCCAGAACTTCCAATACTACGTTGAATAGGAGTGGTGAGATAGGGCATCCTTGTCTTGTGCTGGTTTTCAAAGGGAATGCTTCCAGTTTTTCACCATTCAGTATTGGCTGTGGGTTTTTCATAAATAGGTATTATTATTTTGAGATATGTTCCATCAGTACCTAGTTTATTGAGAGTTTTTAGCATGAAGGGCTGTTGAATTTTTTCGAAGGCCTTTTCTGCATCTATTGAGAGAAGCATGTGGTTTTTGCCATTGGTTCTATTTATATGATGAATTATGTTTATTGATTTGCGTATGTTGAACTAGCCTTGTATCCCAGGGATGAAGCTGACTTGATTGTGGTGGACAAGCTTTTGATATGCTGCTGGATTTGGTTTGCCAGTATTTTATTGAGGATTTTTGCATCGATGTTCATCAGGGATATTGGCTTGAAATTTTCTTTTTTTTTGTTGTGTCTCTGCCAAATTTTGGTACCAGAATTATTCTGGCCTCATAAAATGAGTTAGGGAGGATTCCCTCTTTTTCTGTTGTTTGGAATAGTTTCAGAAGGAATGGTACCAGCTCCTCTTTGTACCTCTGGTAGAATTCGGCTGTGAATCCATCTGGTCCTGGACTGTTTTTTGGTTGGTAGGCTATTAATTCTGCCACAATTTCAGACCTTGTTATTGGTCTATTCAGGGATTCAACTTCTTCCTGGTTTAGTCTTGGGAGGGTGTATGTGTCCAGGAATTTGTCCATTTCTTCTAGATTTTCTAGTTTGTGTAGAGGTGTTTATAGTATTCTCTGATAGTAGTTTGTATTTCTGTGGGATCAGTGGTGGTATCTCCTTTATCATTTTTTATTGCATCTGTTTGATTCTTCTCTGTTTTCTTCTTTATGAGTCTGGCTAGTGGTCTATCTATTTTATTGATATTTTCAAAAAACCAGCTCCTGGATTCATTGATTTTTTTTGAAGGTTTTTTTGTGTCTCTATCTCCTTCAGTTCTGCTCTGATCTTAGTTATTTATTGTCCTCTGCTAGCTTTTTGTATGCTCCTGCCTCTTGAGTTCTTCTAATTGAGATGTTAGGGTGTCAATTTTAGATCTTTCCTGCTTTCTCTTGTGGGCATTTAGTGCTATAAATTTCCCTCTACACACTGCTATAATTGTGTACCAGAGATTCTGGTATGTTATGTCTTTGTTCTCATTGGTTTCAAATAACTTATTTATTTCTGCCTTAATATCTTTATTTACCCAGTAGTTGTTCAGGAGCAGGTTGTTCAGTTTACATGTAGTTGTGTGGGTTTGAGTCAGTTTCTTAATCCTGAGTTCTAATTTAATTGCACTGCGATCTGAGAGACTGTTATGATTCCCATTTTTTTTTGCATTTGCTGAGGAGTGTTTTACTTCCAAATATGTGGTCAATTTTAGAATAAGTGCAATGTGGTGCTGAGAAGAATGTATATTCTGTTGATTTGGGGTGGAGAGTTCTGTAGCTGTCTATTGGATCCACTTGGTCCAGAGCTGAGTTCAAGTCCTGGATATCCTTGTTAACTTTCTGTTTCGTTGATCTGTCTAGTATTGACAGTGGGATGTTAAAGTCTCCCACTATTATTGTGTGAGGGTCTAAGTCTCTTTTTAAGTCTCTAAGAGCTTACTTTATGCATCTGGGTGCTCCTGTATTGGGTGCATATATATTTAGGATAATTAGCTCTTCTTGTTGCATTGATCCTTTTACCATTATGCAATGCCCTTATTTGTCTCTTTTGATCTTTGTTGGTTTAAAGTCTGTTTTATCAGAGACTAGGATTGCGACCCCTGCTTTTTTTTGCCTTCCATTTGCTTGGTAAGTATTCCTCCATCCCTTTATTTTGAGCCTATTTGTGTCTTTGCACGTGAGATGGGTCTCCTGAATACAGAACACTGATGGGTCTTGACTCTTTAGCCAATTTGCCAGTCTGTGTTTTTTAATTGGAGCATTTAGCCCATTTACATTTAAGGTTGATATTGTTATGTGTGAATTTGATCCTGTCATTACGATGCTAGCTGGTTATTTTGCTGTTAGTTAATGCAGTTTCTTCATAGTGTCAATTGTCTTTACAATTTGGTATGTTTTTGCAGTGGCTGATACCAGTTGTTCCTTTCCATGTTTAGTGCTTCCTTCAGGAGCTCCTTTAAGGCAGGCCTGGTGGTGACAAAATCTCTCAGCATTTGCTTGTCTGTAAAGATTTTATTTCTCCTTCACTTATGAAGCTTAGTTTGGCTGGATATGAAATCCTGGGTGGAAAATTCTTTTCTTTAAGAATGTTGAATATTGGCCCCCATTCTCTTCTGGCTTGTAGAATTTCTGCTGATAGATCTGCTGTTAGTCTGATGGGCTTCCCTTTGTGGGTAACCTGACCTTTCTCTCTGGCTGCCCTTAACATTTTTTCCTTCATTTCAACCTTGCTCAATCTGATGACTATGTGTCTTGGGGTTGCTTTTCTTGAGGAGTGTCTTTGTGATGTTCTCCGTATTTCTGAATTTGAATATTGGCCTGCCTTGCTAGGTTAGGGAAGTTCTCCTGGATAATATCCTGAAGAGTGTTTTCTAACTTGGTTCCATTCTCCCCATCACTTTCAGGTACAGCAATCAAATGTAGATTTGGTCGTTTCACATAGTCCCATATTTCTTGGAGGCTTTGTTCATTTCTTTTCATTCTTTTTTCTCTAATCTTGTCTTCTTGATTTATTTCATTAAGTTGATATTCAGTCTCTGATATCTTTCTTCCGCTTGATCGAATCAGTGCTTGATCCTTGTGCATGCTGCATGAAGTTCTCATGGCATGTTTTTCAGCTCCATCAGGTCATTTATGTTCTTCTCTAAACTGGTTATTCTAGTTAGCAATTGGTCTAGCCTTTTTTCCAGGTCCTTAGCTTCCTTACATTGGGTTAGGACATGCTCCTTTAGCTTGGAGGAGTTTGTTATTACCTACCTTCTGAAACCTACTTCTCTCAATTCATCAAACTCATTCTCCATCCAGTTTTCTTTTGTTCCCTTGCTGGTGAGGAGTTGTGATCCTTTGGAGGAGAAGAGGCGTTCTGGTTTTTGGAATTTTCAGCCTTTTTGCTCTGGTTTCTCTCCATCTTCATGGATTTATCTACCTGTGGTTTCTGATGTTGGTAACCTTCTGATGAGGTCACTGAGTGGCTGTCCTTTTTGTTGATGTTGATGCTATTCCTTTTTGTTTGTTAGTTTTCCTTCTAACAGTCAGGCCCCTCTGCTGCAGGTCTGTTGGTGTTTGCCCTAGGTCTACTCTAGACCCTGTTTGCCTGGGCATCACCAGCGGAGGCTGGAGAACAGCAAAGATTGCTGCCTGTTTCTTCCTCTGGAAGTTTTGTCCAAGAGGGGCACCCACCAGATGCCAGCCAGAGCTCTCCTGTATGAGGTGCCTGTTGGCACCTACTGGGAGGTGTCTCCCAGTCAGGATACACGGGGGTTAGGGACCCACTTGAGGAGGCAGTCTGACCCTTATCAGAGCTCGAATACTGTGCAGGGAGATCTGCTGCTCTCTTCAGAGCCATCAGGCTTTTCAAAGATGCTTTAAGTCTGCTGAAGCTGTGCCCACAGGCGCCCTTTCCCCTAGGTGGTCTGTTCCAGGGAGATGGGGGTTTTATCTATAGGTCTCTGACTGGGGCTGCTGCCCTTTTTTCAGAGATGCCTTGCCCAGAGAGGAGAAATCTAGAGAGGCAGTCTGGCTGCTGTGGCCTTGCTGAGTTGTGGTGGGCTCCACCCAGTTCAAACTTTCTGGTGGCTTTGTTTACACTGTGGGGGTAAAACTGCCTACTCAAGCCTTGGCAATGTGGAAGCCCCTCCCGCCACCAAGCTCGAGTGTCCTAGGTCAACCTCAGACTGCTGTGCAAGAATTTCAAGCCAGTGGATCTTAGCTTGCTGGGCTCTGTATGGGTGGGACCCGCCGAGCCAGACCACTTGGCTCCCTGGCTTCAGCCCCCTTTCCAGGAGAGAGAATGGTTCTGTCTTGTTGGCATTCCAGTTGCCATTGTGGCATGAAAAAAAAAAAAAAACTCCTGCAGCTAGCTCGGTGTCTGCCCAAACAGCTGCCTAGTTTTGTGCTTGAAACCTAGGGCCTTGGTGGCAGAGGCACTGGAGGGAATCTCCTGGTCTGTGGATTGTGAAGACCGTGAGAAAAGCATAGTTTCTGGGTGGAGTGCACCGTTCCTCATGGTACAGTCCCTCGGGGCTTCCCTTGGCTAGGGGAGGGAATTCCCCCAACCCCTTGCACTTCCCGGGTGAGGCGACACCCCATTCTGCTTTGGCTCACCCTCCGTGCGCTGC